CGCCCATCCCCGGCCTTCCCGACCCTTCCCACCCCGCGCGCCCAGGTTGGGTACGCTGCGTCCCGCCCCCCTCCCCTCTGTGCCAAACGGTCCCGCGGGAGCCGCTCTCCCCGTCCCCTCCCTCAGCCCCTGCCCCGAGCGGCGCCGGATTCTGGGCTCCCGCTGTTCCGTGACCTCCGGCCCCCTGGCCCCCTTCGAGACCTCTGACCCCGCTGGACTCCGGAACACCCGTGGTGACCGCCGGGACCCTGCCTGTGACTCTCCAGGACTCTGCGACCCCGGGATGGATATTGCGATGCTGGTCTCGACCCTGAAACCCTCCCTCGGATCTGTGACCTCGGACCCGTACTCCATCTGCCGCATCTCCATTCCGGGGGCCTTCCCTCGGGTCCCTGGCAGAAAGACATTTTACCCCTTCTTGCCAAAATAAAAAAGGATTCGTTTTTATCTATAACATGGCTTCTTTTGCATCTTGATGGTGTTCAGCGGCGGGGCTGAGCCAGAACTATGTCAGGCTCGGGACCTCAGTGTGTCCATCTGTGAAATGGGAATTTGGAACCGGAGGCAGGGGCCTGTATAACCTGATCTTTATGTTGCCCCAGAATGTGGGAACATTGAAGATGATCAAACATCTAGCAGGGTCTTGCACCGCTCCTTTATTTTTGCCTTCCTTTCCTCACTCAGAGGTAGAGGCGCCCTCCAGTGGCCCATGCTTTGCTGAACCACAGGCACCCAGAGTTTGGGTTACGATCTTAGCACTGCGCATATGTGTATTTCTCTCCCTCCAGGAGGACGCTGCTGCGCATGCGGTTGGGAACAAATGGGCGGGGATTTCCCCGGAAGTCTCCCTTTATGGAGGGTTGGGGTTGGGCGCTCCGCAGTCCTCCCAGGGCCGCTCTGACCGGCCGCTCTGTAACTTCTCGCCTCCTCTTCGCCGTCCCTCCCACAGCGGCTGCTCGGCTCCCGCCCCCTCGCCCTCCCACAGCGGGTCTTCCCGCGGCCGCTCTGGCCCAAGCGTCCCCTCGTCTCTCTGATCTGGCCCATCCGGCTTCGGAGGGAGGCGAGGGTGGGTGAGCAAAGGGATTGGGTCTGTGGGGTCCAGGCCCGAACCCCTGAAGACGGGCTCCGCCCCCGGCACCCGCTCGCGCCCCGCCCCCGGCTGGAGGAGTCTCTCCTGGACCATCCGAACCTAGCCTGTCCCGGCCCGCAGCCTCTATGGAGGCTCCTGCCGGGCCGTAGAGCCCTTCGCCCCCTGGGGACCCACCCGTCTATAAGGTCCGTTTGGCCTGCAGCAGCCTGAGTCCGTAATGCTGGGCACTGTTCATGGGATCGGCCCCCTATGGAGCCCTGTGTCTATAGGGGACTCCTACGGTCCCTAGGGTTCGGCCCCGTCCATAATGACTCCATATACAGGGCCTTCCATCGCTCTATAGGGCTCAGCCCTCGGCTTCCAGAGCCTGTCAGCAGTGGCCGTACCCTTCGCCGGGACTGCCGGGTCTCCGGGACCTCTTCGATCTACAAGGTCATGTTATGCCTATAGAGGTCGCATTTGCAGGGCCTCACCCCGGGTAGAGGGTCCTCTCCAGGTTTTTACGGCCTGTCCCCGCTCTAAGGGTCAGTGCAGGAGGCGGCGATGGCCCTGGGCAAGGTTCTGGCCATGGCACTGGTTTTGGCCTTGGCCGTGCTGGGGTCGCTGTCCCCTGGGGCCCGGGCGGGGGACTGCAAGGGGCAGCGGCAGGTGCTGCGGGAGGCGCCAGGCTTCGTGACGGATGGTGCGGGCAACTACAGCGTCAATGGCAACTGCGAGTGGCTCATCGAGGGTGAGTGGGGCCGCGTGGGTCACTCACTAATTTAGAGCTTGGTCCCTCTGTGCTCACCTCCCAGCCCCAAGCCCCCAGCACCGGATCCTGCTGGACTTCCTTTTCCTGGACACAGAGTGCACGTATGACTACCTGTTCGTGTATGACGGTGACTCCCCGCGAGGGCCGCTGCTTGCCAGTCTAAGTGGGAGCACCCGACCTCCGCCCATCGAAGCTTCCTCAGGCAAGGTTAGTGGGGATGGGGCCGTGGCAGATACACCCCCACCTTACCCAGCACACCTTGTGCCCGCAGATGCTGCTGCACCTCTTCAGTGATGCCAACTACAACCTGCTGGGCTTTAACGCCTCATTCCGCTTCTCCCTGTGCCCGGGTGGCTGCCAGAGCCACGGGCAGTGCCAGCCACCGGGTGTGTGTGCCTGCGAGCCGGGCTGGGGGGGTCCTGACTGTGGCCTGCAGGAGTGCTCAGCCTACTGTGGCAGCCACGGCACCTGCGCCTCGGTGAGCCGGTCCCCAGCCCTGTTTCCCCTGGGTTATCTCTGCCTTTATGTCTCCTTTCCCGCAGCCCCTGGGACCATGCCGCTGTGAGCCTGGCTTCTTGGGACGTGCCTGTGACCTGCACCTGTGGGAGAACCAGGGGGCTGGGTGGTGGCACAACGTGAGTGCCAGGGACCCTGCCTTCTCTGCCCGTATTGGGGCAGCTGGCGCCTTCCTGTCCCCACCAGGGCTGCTGGCAGTTTTCGGAGGTGAGCAGATGGGGCGAGTATCTGGGATCTGGGCCAGGGCATGAGACTATCCACCCCTCCACAGGCCAGGACCTCAACAATGCCCTGGGTGACCTCGTCCTATACAACTTCTCCGCCAACACCTGGGAGTCTTGGGACCTGAGTCCTGCCCCGGTATGGACCCCTCCTCTGCCCTGGAGGAGCCTCTCTACCTCTGTCTCTTTTCTCTTCCTCACAGGCTGCCCGTCACTCCCATGTGGCCGTGGCCTGGGCCGGCTCCCTGGTACTGATGGGTGGTGAGCTGGCTGACGGCTCGCTCACCAACGACGTGTGGGCCTTCAGTCCACTGGGCAGGGGCCACTGGGAGCTCCTGGCACCACCTGCCTCCAGCTCCTCGGGGCCCCCAGGCCTGGCAGGTCACGCGGCTGCCCTGGTGGATGATGTCTGGCTATATGTGTCTGGAGGCCGCACCCCGCACGACCTCTTCTCCTCTGGCCTCTTCCGTTTCCGCCTTGACAGCACCAGCGGGGGCTATTGGGAGCAGGTGATTCCGGCAGGCGGACGGCCCCCTGCTGCCACTGGCCACTCCATGGTGTTCCATGCCCCCTCCCGTGCCCTGCTGGTCCATGGTGGACACCGGCCCTCCACTGCCCGGTAAGTGACCTGTCCCATAACCCATGCTCCACCCTGAGCCCCTGCCCTGCTTCTCCTTCGGTAGGTTCTCTGTGCGAGTGAACTCCACTGAGCTTTTCCACGTGGATCGGCATGTGTGGACGACGCTGAAGGGGCGGGATGGGCTTCAGGGCCCAAGGGAGCGAGCCTTCCACACAGCCAGTGTTCTGGGCAATTACATGGTGGTCTATGGTGAGGAGGCTCCCCAATCCTGCCTGCCTGCCTTGCCAGCTATGCCCCTTTCCTCCATTCCCAGGGGGCAATGTGCACACCCATTACCAGGAGGAAAAGTGCTACGAAGATGGCATCTTCTTCTACCACCTTGGCTGCCATCAATGGGTGTCAGGAGCTGAGCTTGCCCCGCCAGGAACCCCTGAGGGTGAGTGGTCCCTGTTCTTCCCTAGGGGCTCCTAATAATGTCATTGGGGTCTCTATTCCCCTAGGCCGAGCAGCGCCTCCCAGTGGTCGGTACTCACATGTAGCTGCGGTGCTTGGTGGCAGCGTCCTGTTGGTGGCTGGGGGGTACAGCGGCCGGCCCCGTGGGGACTTGATGGCGTACAAGGTGCCCCCCTTTGTGTTCCAGGCACCTGCCCCTGACGTGAGCACTGGGGTGACAGGGAAAGGGTGGCTGCCTCCCCCTCTGTCCCCTTGCCTCCCTGCAGTACCACTTGGACTACTGCTCCATGTACACAGACCACAGCGTCTGCTCCCGGGACCCGGAATGCAGTTGGTGCCAAGGAGCCTGCCAAGCTGCACCCCCTCCTGGGACCCCCTTGGGGGCTGTGAGTGACAGCCCTAGACCCTCTGTTCCCTAACAGTGAGCCCTTTCCCCTCTCCTCCTCGCAGTGTCCAGCCGCCAGCTGCCTGGGCCTGGGCCGCCTCCTGGGTGACTGCCAGGCCTGCCTGGCCTTCAGCAGCCCCACAGCCCCTCCACGGGGACCTGGCACCCTGGGCTGGTGCGTGCACAATGAGAGCTGCCTCCCTAGGCCTGGTGAGTGTCCGCAGCAGTGGGCCGGCAGGAGGGACCCACCGGCCCCCACCCCCTGTCTTCTCAGAGCAGGCCCGCTGCCGAGGGGAGCAGATCTCAGGCACTGTGGGCTGGTGGGGGCCTGCGCCTGTCTTCGTCACGTCCCTGGAGGCCTGCGTCACCCAGAGCTTCCTGCCTGGCCTGCACTTGCTCACCTTTCAGCAGCCGCCCAATACCTCCCAGCCTGACAAGGTGGGTAGGAGGCGTGGCCCTGGGTGGGGTGTACTCACACATACACCCATCCCTGGTGGCACAGGTCTCAATTGTCCGCAGCACGACCATCACCCTAACACCCAGCGCAGAGACAGATGTGTCCCTGGTCTACCGTGGCTTCATCTACCCAATGCTGCCTGGAGGGCCAGGTGGACCAGGGGCTGAGGACGTGGCCGTGTGGACGCGGGCCCAGCGCCTACACGTCCTGGCCCGGATGGCCCGTGGCCCTGACACGGAGAACATGGTGAGGCCGCCTGGGACATTCAGGGGGTTGTTAGGCCCCTGCCTATCACTCACACCTACCCCAGGAGGAGGTGGGGCGCTGGGTGGCTCATCAGGAGAAGGAGACGCGGCGGCTGCAGCGCCCTGGGTCTGCTCGCCTCTTCCCTCTGCCTGGGCGGGACCACAAGTATGCAGTAGAGATCCAGGGCCAGCTCAATGGCTCGGCAGGCCCTGGGCACAGCGAGCTAACTCTGCTGTGGGATCGGACTGGTGTGCCAGGAGGCAGCGTGAGTACCCAGGACCTACCTCCAACCCTAGCTGACTGCTGCCTTCCTGTGACCCCTTCCCCAGGAGATCTCCTTCTTCTTCCTGGAGCCCTACCGCTCGTCGTCCTGCACCTCCTATTCTTCCTGCCTGGGCTGCTTGGCAGACCAGGGCTGTGGCTGGTGCCTGACCAGTGCCACCTGCCACCTGCGCCAGGGCGGAGCCCATTGCGGGGATGACGGGGCTGGTGGGTCCCTGCTGGTGCTGGTGCCTACCCTCTGCCCACTCTGCGAGGAGCATCGGGACTGCCACGCCTGCACCCAGGTGCCTGTGGGGCCACCAGGGGAGGTCACAAGGGTTCTGACTCCTCTGCCCAACTGACCCCCAGGACCCCTTCTGTGAGTGGCATCAGAGCACCAGCCGCAAAGGGGACGCGGCATGCAGCCGGCGGGGCCGGGGTCGGGGTGCCCTGAAGAGTCCAGAGGAGTGTCCCCCGCTCTGCAGCCAGTGAGTCAGGCTGGGTGCAGGGAGTGGGTGGGGGAGTGACCTGGCCCCCTGCTCCCCACCCCAGGCGACTGACCTGTGAGGACTGCCTGGCCAACTCTAGCCAGTGCGCCTGGTGCCAGTCCACCCACACCTGCTTCCTGTTTGCTGCCTACTTGGCCCGGTACCCACACGGGGGCTGTCGAGGCTGGGACGACAGGTATGGTCCCTGGGGCAGGGCTAACAGAGGAAGGGCTCTGACCCCCACCCCTGCCATCCTGCAGTGTACACTCGGAGCCACGGTGCCGGAGCTGCGATGGCTTCCTGACCTGCCATGAGTGTCTGCAGAGCCACGAGTGTGGCTGGTGTGGCAATGAGGACAACCCCACACTGGGACGGTGAGCCCGGGCAGGTGGGTGGGCAGGGTGCCGTCCCCCGCTTCTTCACTCTCCCACCCTGCAGGTGCCTACAGGGGGACTTCTCAGGGCCCCTCGGTGGGGGTAACTGCTCCCTGTGGGTGGGGGAGGGCCTGGGGCTTCCCGTGGCCCTCCCTGCCCGCTGGGCATACGCCCGCTGTCCTGACGTGGATGAGTGTCGCCTGGGCCTGGCCCGGTGCCACCCGCGGGCGACCTGCCTGAACACGCCCCTCAGCTACGAGTGTCACTGCCAGCGGGGCTACCAGGGTGATGGCATCTCACACTGCAACCGCACGTGAGTGAGGCGGGGGTTGCTATGGAGATGTTGCGCTTTCCCCACCCCCAACACGGCCCCTCAGGTGCTTGGAGGACTGTGGCCATGGTGTGTGCAGTGGCCCCCCGGACTTTACCTGCGTGTGTGACCTAGGCTGGACATCAGACCTGCCCCCTCCCACACCCGCCCCGGGTCCGCCAGCCCCCCGCTGCTCCCGGGACTGTGGCTGCAGCTTCCACAGCCACTGCCGCAAGCGGGGCCCTGGCTTCTGCGACGAGTGCCAGGGTAAGCAGCCCTTGTCCTGGGCCCAGCCTGGATGACTCTGTCCCACCTGCTGGGGCCTCCACAGACTGGACATGGGGGGAGCACTGCGAACGATGCCGGCCCGGCAGCTTCGGCAACGCCACAGGCTCTAGGGGCTGCCGGCCCTGCCAGTGCAACGGGCACGGGGACCCACGCCGTGGCCACTGCGACAACCTCAGTGGGCTCTGCTTCTGCCAGGACCACACCGAGGGTGCCCACTGCCAGCTCTGCTCCCCAGGCTATTATGGGGATCCCCGGTGAGCCAACGGGCCAGCCAGGGCTGGGTAGGGGTCTGACACTGGCTCTTCTCCATCTCCCCAGGGCCGGTGGTTCCTGCTTTCGGGAGTGTGGGGGTCGCGCCCTCCTCACCAACGTGTCCTCAGTGGCACTGGGCTCACGCCGGGTCGGGGGGCTGCTGCCTCCAGGTGGCGGGGCTGCAAGAGCCGGGCCTGGCCTGTCCTACTGTGTGTGGGTTGTCTCGGCCACTGAGGAGCTACAGCCCTGTGCTCCCGGGACCCTCTGTCCCCCACTCACCCTCACCTTCTCCCCCGACAGCAGCACCCCCTGCACGGTGAGCACTGAGGAAACGAGGGTTCAGGCGCAGTCTCCTAATCCTCGATTCTGCACCCCTCTAGCTGAGCTACGTCCTGGCGTTTGATGGATTCCCACGCTTCCTGGACACTGGTGTTGTCCAGTCGGACCGCAGCCTCATAGCTGCCTTCTGCGGCCAGCGACGGGACAGGCCCCTCACTGTTCAGGCCCTGTCTGGTACGGGGGCTAGGGGAAGTGGGACCTCTTAGTTGCTACCAGCCTCTGGCCTCTCTCTTCACAGGGCTGCTCGTGCTGCACTGGGAGGCCAATGGCTCCTCATCCTGGGGCTTCAATGCTTCGGTGGGCTCTGCCCGCTGTGGGTCAGGGGGCCCCGGGAGCTGTCCCGTCCCCCAGGAATGCGTGCCCCAGGACGGTGCTGCAGGTGCGGGGCTCTGCCGATGTCCTCAGGGCTGGGCTGGCCCACACTGCCGCATGGCTCTGTGTCCTGAGAACTGCAATGCCCACACTGGGGCAGGAACTTGTAACCAGGTACAGGTGGGAGAGGGCAAGTCTGGTGGGACAGGGCTCCCCTGAGTCCCTTGTCATCCCCCAGAGCCTGGGTGTGTGCATCTGTGCCGAGGGCTTCGGGGGCCCCGACTGCGCCACCAAGCTGGATGGCGGGCAGCTGGTCTGGGAGACCCTCATGGACAGCCGCCTCTCAGCCGTGAGTTGTGGGTACCCGCTGTCTAGGGATGGGCCTGATCCCCAATGTCCGCACCCACCCCTAGGACACTGCCAGCCGCTTCCTGCACCGCCTGGGCCACACCATGGTGGATGGACCCGATGCCACCTTGTGGATGTTTGGGGGCCTGGGCCTGCCCCAGGGGCTGCTGGGAAACCTGTACAGGTGAGGACTGCCCTGGGCAGGTGGGATTCGCAAATGAGGCTGCTTTTTTGCACCCTGGCCCCAGGTACTCAGTGAGTGAGCGGCGGTGGACACAGATGCTGGCGGGAGCCGAGGACGGGGGCCCAGGCCCATCGCCCCGCTCCTTCCATGCAGCCGCATATGTGCCCGCTGGCCGTGGTGCCATGTATCTGCTGGGGGGACTTACCGCTGGAGGCGTCACCCGTGATTTCTGGGTCCTCAACCTCACCACCCTGCAATGGCGGCAGGAGAAGGTGAGCATCTCTCCCCAGCCCACTCCCCAGCCCCCATCGGTGACCTTGCCCCTCCATCCCTCAGGCCCCCCAGACCGTGGAGCTGCCAGCCGTTGCTGGTCACACCCTTACTGCCCGCCGAGGCCTGTCTCTGCTCCTGGTGGGCGGTTACTCCCCGGAAAATGGCTTCAACCAGCAGCTGCTGGAGTACCAGCTGGCAACCGGCACCTGGGTGTCAGGAGCCCAGAGTGGGACACCCCCCACAGGTGGGGCTGGGGACCGGGAGGGGACAGCCCCCCTCCCCCAGCCTGTCACCCTGCCCCTCACCAGGTCTCTATGGTCACTCTGCTGTCTACCACGAGGCCACCGACTCCCTCTACGTGTTTGGGGGGTTCCGATTCCATGTGGAGCTGGCGGCCCCATCCCCCGAGCTCTACTCCCTGCACTGTCCTGACCGCACCTGGAGTCTGCTGGCCCCTTCTCAGGGGGCAAAGGTCAGGAAAAGAGGCTCAGACCCAAGGATGTACCTCAACCCCAGGACGCCCCCACTGTCACTAGCGAGATCGTATGAGGAATGTGCGTGGCTCATCTCGGGGTCTGGGCCAAGTTCCTGGGGAGCAGCCTGGGTCATGGGGGTTCCGGGAAGTCAGGAAGAAGATGGCTCTGTGGGCTGCTCTTGCTGGTACAGGAGGTTTCCTGGAGGAAATCTCACCTCACCTGAAGGAGGTGAGATTTGAAGAGGGTTAGGATTGGGTGGGTCCTGTCCCCCCACCCCCCGTCTCCCCAACAGCCCCGCCCCCGGCTTTTCCACGCCTCAGCCCTGTTAGGGGACACCATGGTGGTTCTTGGGGGGCGCTCGGACCCTGACGAGTTCAGCAGCGACGTTCTGCTCTACCAGGTCAACTGCAATGCCTGGCTTCTGCCCGACCTCACCCGTAAGTCCCCATTGTGGCTCCCAGGAGGCTGATCTATCTGTCTGAATACACCATCTTTCCTCAGGCTCGGCCTCTGTGGGGCCCCCAATGGAGGAGTCTGTGGCCCATGCTGTGGCAGCAGTCGGGAGCCGCCTGTATATCTCTGGGGGTTTCGGGGGAGTGGCCCTGGGCCGCCTGCTGGCACTGACCCTGCCCCCTGACCCCTGCCGCCTGCTGTCCTCACCTGAAGCTTGTAACCAGTCTGGGGCCTGCACCTGGTGCCATGGGGCCTGCTTGTCCGGGGATCAGGCCCACAGGTAACCATGGCGACCATGACAGGCAGTGGGGAGGTGTGAGTGAGCCAGGCCTCATGTCCTTTAGGCTGGGCTGCGGGGGCTCCCCCTGCTCCCCAATGCCTCGCTCCCCGGAGGAATGTCGACGTCTCCGGACCTGCAGTGAGTGCCTGGCCCGCCATCCTCGGACCCTGCAACCTGGAGATGGAGAGGTGAGTGGTGGGGAAGGCAGGGATGAGAAGCAAGGGTCCCATCTAGCCTGTCTTCCCTCACCAGGCGTCCACCCCCCGCTGTAAGTGGTGTACCAACTGCCCCGAAGGTGCTTGCATTGGACGCAATGGGTCCTGCACCTCTGAGAATGACTGTCGGATCAACCAGCGAGAGGTCTTCTGGGCAGGGAACTGCTCCGAGGCTGCGTGCGGGGCTGCTGACTGCGAGCAGTGCACGCGGGAGGGCAAGTGCATGTGGACGCGGCAGTTCAAGAGGACAGGTGAGCAGTGGGCCTAGTTCCTGAGAGGGGAGCTGAGGTTCTAATCCCCGTGCCCCACCCCCAGGGGAGACCCGCCGCATCCTCTCCGTGCAGCCCACCTATGACTGGACGTGCTTCAGCCACTCTCTGCTGAATGTGTCCCCCATGCCGGTGGAATCATCACCCCCACTGCCCTGCCCCACCCCTTGTCACCTCCTACCCAACTGTACCTCCTGCCTGGACTCTAAGGGAGCAGATGGGGGCTGGCAGCACTGTGTTTGGAGCAGCAGCCTGCAGCAGGTACTGCACCTGGCCAGGACCGTGCCAGGCAACCCTGCATCCCCATCCCCTCCCCCCCATACAGTGTCTGAGCCCTTCCTACCTGCCCCTGCGATGTATGGCCGGAGGCTGTGGGCGGCTGCTCCGGGGACCTGAGAGCTGCTCCCTGGGCTGTGCTCAGGCAACTCAGTGCGCCTTGTGCCTGCGGCGCCCCCATTGCGGCTGGTGTGCCTGGGGGGGCCAGGATGGGGGTGGCCGCTGCATGGAGGGTGGACTCAGCGGCCCCCGTGATGGTGAGAGGGCTTTGGGCACTGGGGGAGAGGGGGTCCAGGTAAAATGCTATATCCCCGGTGCTAGGGCTGACATGTGGGCGTCCGGGGGCCTCCTGGGCCTTCCTGTCCTGCCCCCCTGAGGACGAGTGTGCAAACGGGCACCACGACTGCAACGAGACGCAGAATTGCCACGACCAGCCCCACGGCTATGAGTGCAGCTGCAAGACCGGCTATACCATGGACAAGTGAGGCCGCAGGCGGCGCTGGGGCCAGGCAGCACCTGCCCTGACCCCCACTTTGCCCCTGCAGCATGACAGGGCTGTGCCGCCCTGTGTGCGCCCAGGGCTGCGTGAACGGCTCATGTGTGGAGCCCGACCACTGCCGCTGCCACTTTGGCTTTGTGGGCCGCAACTGCTCCACGGAATGCCGCTGCAACCGCCACAGTGAATGCGCTGGTGTTGGGGCGCGTGACCACTGCTTGCTCTGCCGCAACCACACCAAGGTGGGCCGCCCGGAGCCTCAGACCCCCGACCCGCCTCTCTAACTACCCTGTCCTGGGTTCTCAGGGCAGCCACTGTGAGCAGTGCCTCCCGCTGTTTGTGGGTTCAGCTGTCGGAGGCGGGACCTGCCGGCCCTGCCACGCCTTTTGTCGTGGAAATAGCCACATCTGCATCTCCAGGAAGGAGTTACAAATGTCCAAGGGAGAGCCAAAGAAGTACTCACTGGACCCAGAGGAGGTGAAAGAGAGGGGTCAGATGCCTGGGTCTGATTTCTATGATCACACTGTCCTTCCTTGGCCAGATTGAAAACTGGGTGACAGAGGGTCCTAGTGAAGACGAGGCCGTGTGCGTGAACTGCCAGAATAACAGCTATGGGGAGAAATGCGAGAGCTGCCTGCAGGGCTACTTCCTCCTGGACGGGAAGTGCACCAAGTAAGAGGAACCGGGGGGGGGGGGGGGGGGGGGGGGGCTCCGTAACCCTCAACTTCTTCCCCAGATGCCAGTGTAATGGCCACGCGGACACATGTAACGAGCAGGATGGGACGGGCTGTCCATGTCAGAATAACACAGAGACGGGCACATGCCAGGGCAGCTCCCCCAGTGACCGTCGAGACTGCTACAAGTACCAGGTGCGGCTGCAGAAGCTAGTGGTGGGCCGAGGCTGATGGTCACCGCCTCTAACCCTGCCCGCAGTGCGCCAAGTGCCGGGAATCATTTCACGGGAGTCCGCTGGGCGGCCAGCAGTGCTACCGCCTCATCTCGGTGGAGCAGGAGTGCTGCCTGGACCCCACGTCCCAGACCAACTGCTTCCATGAGCCCAAACGCCGGGCGCTAGGCCCCGGCCGCACTGTCCTCTTTGGCGTGCAGCCCAAATTCACCAACGTGGACATCCGCCTGACGCTGGACGTGACCTTCGGGGCCGTGGACCTCTATGTCTCCACCTCCTATGACACCTTCGTGGTCCGTGTGGCCCCTGACACTGGCGTCCATACTGTACACATCCAGCCACCCCCAGCCCCACCACCTCCACCACCCCCTGCAGATGGTGGGCCCCGGGGGGCTGGGGATCCAGGAGGAGCAGGGGCCAGCAGTGGGCCGGGCGCCCCAGCAGAGCCACGGGTACGGGAGGTATGGCCGCGGGGCCTGATTACCTACGTGACGGTGACGGAGCCGTCGGCAGTGCTGGTGGTCCGCGGCGTGCGGGACCGGCTGGTCATCACCTACCCACACGAGCACCATGCCCTCAAGTCGAGCCGCTTCTACCTGCTGCTGCTGGGCGTGGGAGACCCAAGTGGGCCCGGCGCCAACGGCTCAGCCGACTCGCAGGGCCTGCTCTTCTTCCGGCAGGACCAGGCCCACATTGACCTGTTTGTCTTCTTCTCCGTCTTCTTCTCCTGCTTCTTCCTCTTCCTCTCACTCTGTGTGCTCCTCTGGAAGGCCAAGCAGGCTCTGGACCAGCGGCAGGAGCAGCGCCGGCACTTGCAGGAGATGACCAAGATGGCCAGCCGCCCCTTCGCCAAGGTCACCGTCTGCTTCCCACCTGACCCTACTGCCCCGGCCTCCGCCTGGAAGCCGGCTGGGCTCCCACCTCCCGCCTTCCGCCGCTCTGAGCCCTTCCTGGCACCCCTGCTGCTGACAGGGGCCGGTGGGCCCTGGGGACCCATGGGAGGGGGCTGCTGCCCACCAGCCATCCCCGCCACCACTGCTGGGCTGCGAGCTGGGCCCATCACTCTCGAGCCCACAGAAGATGGCATGGCTGGCGTGGCCACACTGCTGCTCCAGCTGCCTGGCGGGCCCCATGCACCCAACGGCGCCTGCCTGGGGTCAGCCCTCGTCACACTGCGGCACAGGCTGCACGAGTACTGTGGGGGTGGTGGGGGTGCTGGGGGCAGTGGGCATGGGACTGGTGCGGGCCGGAAGGGACTGTTGAGCCAGGACAACCTCACCAGCATGTCCCTCTGACATGCCCAGGGTTCTCATCCACAGCAGCTGGGTCACCTGATAGGGCCGCCCTGGACTTGGGGTCCCTCCACCTGGGGGCCCCTGGACACTGTCTACTTGGAGACCACTGGCCCCCTTCCCCCAGGGTTGCCCAGATGGGGCCTCCTTTGTTCTGCATTCAGCAGCTATTTATCGAGTACCTACTCTGTCAGGCACTGTCATAGGCGTGGGGCAAAGCAGGAACCAAGAGACGAGGTTCCCTGATCTCATGGGACTTAGGTTCTGGTGAAGGGAGACAATCAGTGCACATGCACACACCCCACACGCATACACACATGAACACATGCACATGTGCACACACAAGTAAGATGGCTTCAGAGAGGGAGAAGCACTGTGAGGCCTCCAGAGGATGTGGCAGTGAGGGACGATGGGGTGAAGTCAGCTGGGCATTCAAAGAAGCTAGACTGAGAACGCCTGAGAAGAACCAGCTACGGGAAGAGCTTTGGGAAGCAAAGGCAGAGGCCCTGGGGTGGGAGCAGGCTTGTTTTATTGGAAGGACCAGAAAACTGGTAAGTGTGACCCAGATCAAGTGTGAGGAGATGAGGCTGGGGATAGTCAGGGGCTGGATCACCCAGGGCCTTGTGGGCCCCACATAGGGTTTTGGGTTTTATTCTCAGGGCAATGGGAAGCTGTTGGATGGTTTGATGAAGGGGAGTGACAGGATCCGATGTACCTATTTAAGAATTTAAGAGGGTCGGGTGCGGTGGCTCATGCCTATAATCCTAGCACTTTGAGAGGCCAAGGTGGGCTGATCACAAGGTCAAGAGTTCGTGACCAGCCTGGCCAATATGGTGAAACCCCATGTCTACTAAAAATACAAAAATTAGCTGGGCATGGTGGCACACACTTGTAGTCCGAGCTACTCGGGAGGCTGAGGCAGAAGAATCGCTTGAACCCAGGAGGCGGAGGTTGCAGTGAGCTCAGATTGCGTCACTGCACTCCAACCTGGGTGACAGAGCGAGACTCCACCTCAAAAAAAAAAAAAAAATTTAAGAGGTCACTCAGTTGTGCTGTGGAGAATGGACCGGAGGGACAAGAGGGGCAGCAGGGATGGTGGGCTGGAGTAGGGTGCTGGCAATGAGGGAGTCTGGCTCAGATGTGGGATGTGTATGGAAGAATATAAATGATGGTGTGGATGTCAGGGTGAGGGAGGAGACAAAACCACGATGACCCCTAGCTTTGTGGCCTGAACTGTGGGTGGCTGAGGGGATCGTTAATTGAATGGGGCAGACTGAGGCTTGTGAGGAAGATCAGAGTCTGGTTCTTGACATGAGATGCCCTTCAGACATCTCTTCACTCAGGTCCAACTAGGGATACAGAAACACTGAATATTTCAACAGCAGAAATTGAATGGGGGGATTGATAGCGCTGGCGAGGGAAGCAGCTGGAAAGAGACAGATGGCACCCTGAGACAGCCCAGAGGTGAATAGGACCCCCAGGCTGCAGGGATAAAGCTCAGTGGTGGTGTTACCTCACCGGGGACCAGGGTCACACAGCAAAGCTGGAACAACAGAGGCGTGTTGTGGGGGAGCCTCAGAGGGGACAAAACCTCTGCCTGAGATCCCACCCCAGGTGGGCATGGGGGCCACTGAGGTTGGGGATGAAAATGCCGGTACCGTCAGTGCACAGCCCTGTTCCAGACAGTGCTGCCTGGAAGATTTCTGGGCTCTCCTGAGGCGCCACCCCGCACCTGAGCCACCTCCTTGGACTCCTGTCCTCTACCCCTTGAGGACCTCCCTCCCTTCTACCCTAGCTGTCTTCTTGAACTTGGGACTCTCCTTTCCCAAGACTTCCATCACTAGCTCCTGGAGGGACTGGACTTTGCATCTTCCCTTCGCGTGGAGCCTCAGTGTGAGAGGCCCTAGCCAATGCGTGCATGTCAGAGGTGGTGGGGACCACATCAGAAGAAGAGGGGGGTGATGAAATTAACAAATAAAAAGTATGGGGAAAACCCAGGTGTCTGAGCGCGTCTGCACATGTCCC